CTACAGCTGCGCGCCACCACGCCCAGCTAGAATTATTGTATTTCTAGTAGAGACGGGGTTTCACCATGTTGGCCAGGATGGTCTCGATCTCTTGACCTTCTGATCCGCCCGCCTCGGCCTCCCAAAGTGCTGGGATTACATGAGTGACACACCGCGCCCGGCCCAGGCTTATTTTTATTGACATCAGATACAGACATTGTATACAGGCACAAACGTGGAGGTGGTCTAGGTCCCTCATAAAGGGGACTGGACTTGTCTGTGATCCTCTAATCCAAAAGAAAAACAATCAGGCCTTGAGTGCTCTTAGACAGCACCTGATCCTCATTGGTTCAACCCATCCTCCACTGGTCTCCACATGTTTATCTTGAGATATTAACGTAAACTCCACAGCAGTACGGTCCAGACTAGAAGCTCTGTGTGCTGTACGCATGTGCCTCAATCCAGAAAGGAAAAGAGTATTGCAGTCCCTTACACCGGCATAAAGGGCCTCAGGTGGGAAAACCAAACCTACCCAAGGATAAGACAGCCAGTTCGGGGAGGAGGGTGGTGGGGACCGGGAAAGAGAGCAACAAACCGGGTAGTCAGCCCAAGAGATAGAGGGGCGGGGCAGAAACAGAAGAGTTACCATGCCGCCGAGCACTTCGTCCTGGTCGTCCGTGAGGAGCAGCACCACGTTGGGCCTCCGGGTTCCCGCAGCCACCCCGAAGACCCCCAGGCAGCCGCCCAGCACCAGCAGTAGCAGCGCTGGGCTGCAGGAGGGCAGGTGGCGGGGGCTGCCCCGCCGGAGCCGACCTGGGGCTAGAGGCAGGAGCCGCATAGCGGACAGGCTCCGGGGTGACCCCGGGACGGGACGGGACGGAGGGACGCACAGGTAGCTGAAGGGCGAGAGGCCGACCAGCCGAAGGAATAAAAAGCCGTGCCTTGAAGGCCGGTGGCTGGAGTCAGACGTTTTCTCCCTAGGCGCGATCACGTGAGCCAGGGACAGGGGGCGGAGCACGCTGCGCGGTCACGTGACGGCCGGCGTGGGCGGGGCTGCGGACTGGCGCAGCCTGGAGGGAGGCATCAGGCAGTGGCGGAAAAGGGGCGGAGAACCGGAGAAAAGGGCGGAGAACCGGAGAAAAGGGCGGAGAACCGGAGAAAAGGGCGGAGAACCGGGAAAAGGGCGGAGAACCGGGAAAAGGTCAAGACCTGTACGTACCTCTCGCGCAGGCTCGGGTTGCGTTATTGTTTTCTTGGTCTCTTTTTTCCCTTCAGCTCACTTTGAGTTTCTTTACCTGTAATTCCTGATGGAGATTCCCTAAATGAGAATAGTGCTGAAGACTAACAGTTAATCACATCTCTTCTTAGGGGGAAGAGATAAAAAGGGCTGGGAAGCCAATTAAAAAAATAGGTCCAATTTCAGTGTTTACTCCTCTGAAAGTCCTGCTCATTGCAAAGTTTGGCATACGAAGGAGGACTTGGAACTCGTTGAATGCCAGGGACAACAGGGAAAAAGACCTCAAAAAACAAAACAGCAATATAATAATGAATTCTACTCTCATTTCATACATTTAAACATTAAATGGTAACAATAGTCATTAATATAGTTATAAAACCATAAAATAATATTTCCAGTATAATTTAAAATTCCGAATACCTAAGCGAAAAGTACAACTTCTGCTTGTCTCATATTAACTCCAGTTTCAAAAAGGGCCCTTTTATTGCAGTGCTGGTGTCAAGGTACACCAGATTTCTACCGGCAGGGTCAGGCTCTATTATGAAAGTGCCTTGGAAGACAAAACTGTGCTGAACAAACACGAAACACCAGTGTTGTTCACCAGGTGTGTTGTTGCCCCTTTTGGAAGTGTGGTCAAGTATTTAATAGCATTTGACTAATATATATTCATCCATAATGAAAGCCAGACACTTTATGAAAAGTTCACTTTATTCTTTGTGAATGGACACGTTATTTAGCCTCTTCGTGCCTCAGCTCCCTCAGCTGAAAAGTGAGAATATAACGACACTTAACTGCTTTATAGGGTTAAAGTGAGGATTAAGTGGGATAATTCATGCAAATCTCTAAGAACAGTGCCTGACATACAAAAAGCGCTAAACATGTTGCCAATTATTAACTTCACAAAAATATCTACAGTGGAGCGGCAGTTCCGAGTTCTATTGAGGTCTAGTGTAAGATACATCTCTCACAGTATCTTGTAAATTTTTGATTCTACCATCATCAAAACTAGCTCAATTAATGTATCAGTTCGGTCATCTCAAGAACATTTATTAAACCCTCACTCTGGTTACATCTTGTATCAGGGAATTAGTTGATTTTAATCCAGTGCTTTGGTTTTCACTGGAGGAAAAAAGTTCACAGCGTTATTAAGTCCCAGATATTTGCCAGGTGTTCAGAGTTTTAGAAAGCTTATTGTCAGAGACTAAACTAAGAAGGCTTTTGAAGGCGCTCAGATCAGGTGGGAAAGTGAGAAGGGCTGGTATTGTGTTCCGAGTATGTCAAGAAGGAGCTCCTGGCCTGGGCCTATTGATGGGCGTTTAGAACCCTCCTGGGCATTATTTCTAGCTGGCGGCTGAATAAGAGGCAAGAGTCACCCTCTTTTTGAGTTAAATCACGTGCTTAATTAAAAGTGAAGGTGGCGGCGGCCTCAGCGCCCTCCCCCTCCGTGCTGCTGGCTTCTTCCCAACGGTGTTCTGGCCACGTCCTGCGCCTTCTCGCGCACGGGAGAGCGCTCTGGGTAGAGGCCGGGCCCGGGCAGCAGGTGGCCCCAGGTAGCTCAGTGGCGTGGCAGTCTCCTTCTCGCCCGGTCCGGAGCGGAGGGGAGCGGCTCAGGTGCCGGCTCGGGGGAGGCCCGGGCACCTCGGGGATCCAGAGCCCGCTGGCGCCGCGCCCGGGAGGGCACCACCGGCGAGGACGAAGCCGCGCCTCCTCCCGGAACTGGCCGGCGCCGCGAGGCGGGAGGAGCAGCGGGAGCCGGGCAGCCGCGCGCCGGGGACCATGGACGTCCTTCCCACCGGCGGGGGCCGCCCGGGGCTCCGGACGGAGCTGGAATTCCGCGGCGGCGGTGGCGAGGCGAGGCTGGAGAGTCAGGAGGAAGAAACGATTCCTGCAGCTCCCCCAGCCCCGCGCCTCCGGGGAGCGGCGGAGCGGCCGCGGCGCTCCCGGGACACGTGGGACGGCGATGAGGACACGGAGCCCGGCGAGGCGTGCGGCGGCCGCACAAGCCGCACGGCGTCCCTGGTGAGCGGGCTGCTCAACGAGCTGTACAGCTGCACAGAGGAGGAGGAGGCGGCGGGCGGGGGCCGCGGGGCCGAGGGCCGCCGGCGGCGCCGCGACAGCCTCGACAGCTCCACCGAGGCCTCGGGCTCCGACGTGGTCCTGGGCGGCCGCAGCGGTGCCGGCGACTCCCGCGTGCTGCAGGAGCTGCAGGAGCGACCGAGCCAGCGGCATCAGATGCTGTACCTGCGGCAGAAAGGTGAGGGCCGGGCGCAGCAGGGTCCCGGGGGCTAATCGTTATTCTTATTTTTCTTTACTGATAGACGCTAATGAACTGAAGACGATCCTTCGAGAGCTAAAGTACAGAATTGGCATCCAGTCGGCCAAGTTACTTCGGCATCTGAAGCAGAAAGATAGGCTTCTGCATAAAGTGCAGAGGAACTGTGATATTGTGACTGCCTGCTTGCAGGCTGTGTCACAGAAGAGAAGTAAGTACTGGAATTGGGTTACTTCTTTTGCCAAATAACATCTATTTATGTATTTTTCTTTCAGGAGTTGATACCAAGTTGAAATTCACTCTTGAGCCATCTTTAGGTCAAAATGGTTTTCAGCAGGTAACTTTGATTTTGAAAACACTCTTCTTTTGATCACCTCCTGGGATTTCTTCTTTGTTCCTAGTGGTACGATGCTCTCAAGGCAGTTGCCAGGCTATCCACAGGAATACCAAAGGAATGGAGGAGAAAGGTAAGGAGGACTCATAGGGCTAGAATACAGAATGGCATTCTCCTTTGTCTATGTAATATTTTAGGTTTGGTTGACCTTGGCAGATCATTATTTGCACAGTATAGCCATTGACTGGGACAAAACCATGCGCTTCACTTTCAATGAAAGGAGTAATCCTGATGATGACTCCATGGGAATTCAGATAGTCAAGGTAATGCCCCTGAACTTGGCCTGTCATCCTAAATTTTTGAAAATATTGTTTCCCTTCCATTTAGGACCTTCACCGCACAGGCTGTAGTTCTTACTGTGGCCAGGAGGCTGAGCAGGACAGGGTTGTGTTGAAGCGGGTGCTGCTGGCCTATGCCCGATGGAACAAAACTGTTGGGTACTGCCAAGGCTTTAACATCCTGGCTGCACTAATTCTGGAAGTGATGGAAGGCAATGAAGGGGATGCCCTGAAAGTGAGTAGCAGGCTCTGACAAAGGCCATGGACAGCAGTCTTAAGCTTTATCTTTTTTTCTTTAGATTATGATTTACCTTATTGATAAGGTACTTCCCGAAAGCTATTTCGTCAATAATCTCCGGGCATTGTCTGTGGATATGGCTGTCTTCAGAGACCTTTTAAGAATGAAGCTGCCGGAATTATCTCAGCACCTGGATACTCTTCAGAGAACTGCAAACAAAGAAAGTGGAGGTAGGTTTCAATGCTATTATAACTCTGAAAATTGAAGGAATTGAATGTGTTTGTTTTATTTCAGGTGGATATGAGCCCCCACTTACAAATGTCTTCACGATGCAGTGGTTTCTGACTCTCTTTGCCACATGCCTCCCTAATCAGACCGTTTTAAAGATCTGGGATTCAGTCTTCTTTGAAGGTTCAGAAATCATCCTAAGGGTGTCGCTGGCTATCTGGGCAAAATTAGGAGAGTAAGTGATTTCCACCTTCTGCTCTGTTCTGTCAAGTTGTATTTTCTGTCCTTTCTTTATCTAGGCAGATAGAATGTTGTGAAACAGCAGATGAATTCTACAGCACCATGGGGCGCCTTACCCAGGAGATGCTAGAGAATGATCTTCTGCAAAGCCATGAACTCATGCAGGTGAGTCGGCAACATGGAGCAGCTTGGCTCGGTCAGACTTGGCATTTTTGCTTTTGTTTTACAGACTGTTTATTCCATGGCTCCGTTCCCTTTCCCACAATTGGCAGAGTTGAGGGAAAAATACACCTACAACATTACACCGTTCCCAGCCACAGTTAAACCCACCTCAGTTTCTGGGTAAGGTTTTTAAATTCCTTGTTGTTTTCATGATATTTCTTTTTTGTCTTTTATGTTTTCCAAGACGACATAGTAAGGCCAGAGACAGTGATGAAGAGAATGACCCAGACGATGAGGATGCTGTCGTTAATGCAGTGGGGTGTCTTGGACCTTTTAGTGGGTTCCTGGCTCCTGAACTGCAGAAGTACCAAAAACAAATTAAAGGTAAAGAGGTGGCTCTTGATTTAGATTATCATCCATCTCCTTATGTCTCATCCTTCGAGCGCAGAGCCAAATGAGGAGCAGAGTCTGAGATCTAATAACATTGCAGAGCTGAGTCCAGGAGCAATCAATTCCTGTCGAAGTGAATACCATGCAGCTTTTAACAGTATGATGATGGAACGCATGACCACAGATATCAATGCACTGAAGCGGCAGTACTCTCGAATTAAAAAGAAGCAACAGCAGCAGGTTCATCAGGTGTACATCAGGGCAGGTAATGTGATTCTTCATTTGAATCAATTTCAGTTAGCATCTCATTTTAAATTTTATTTTATCAGGCTCTAAAGAAGAAAAAGACTGCAGGTTCTTTTTAGGCCCCAAGGACCAGGCAGTTGATGGTATTAAACACGTCTCTACTGTGTGTGCTGTGCACTTCATACTACCTTTCAACATTTCTTTCAGACAAAGGGCCAGTGACCAGCATTCTCCCGTCTCAGGTAAACAGTTCTCCAGTTATAAACCACCTTCTTTTAGGAAAGAAGATGAAAATGACTAACAGAGCTGCCAAGAATGCTGTCATCCACATCCCTGGTCACACAGGAGGGAAAATATCTCCTGTCCCCTACGAAGACCTTAAGACGAAGCTCAACTCCCCGTGGCGAACTCACATCCGAGTCCACAAAAAGAACATGCCAAGGACCAAGAGTCATCCGGGCTGTGGGGACACCGTAGGGCTGATAGATGAGCAGAACGAGGCCAGCAAGACCAATGGGCTGGGGGCAGCAGAGGCATTCCCCTCTGGTTGTACAGCGACAGCTGGGAGAGAAGGCAGCAGCCCTGAAGGCAGTACCAGGAGGACGATCGAGGGGCAGTCTCCGGAGCCGGTGTTCGGAGATGCTGATGTGGATGTGTCTGCAGTTCAGGCGAAGTTGGGAGCCCTGGAACTGAACCAGAGGGATGCTGCAGCTGAAACTGAGCTCAGGGTGCACCCACCCTGCCAGCGGCACTGCCCAGAGCCGCCGAGTGCACCCGAAGAAAACAAAGCCACCAGCAAAGCTCCCCAAGGCAGCAACTCAAAAACCCCCATCTTTAGCCCTTTTCCCAGCGTCAAGCCCCTGCGGAAATCTGCTACTGCCAGGAACTTGGGATTATATGGCCCTACAGAAAGAACCCCAACTGTGCACTTTCCTCAAATGAGTAGGAGCTTCAGCAAACCCGGCGGTGGAAACAGTGGCACTAAAAAACGATGATGTCTCCCCGAAACTTTGTATCTGGACTCACCTTTTCACAGTAGTATAAGGGTTGCAGCTGAATGGCTCTAAAAGAGTTTTATTTGTCCAGTGAAAATGAATAGGTTCAGGGATGAGCAACAGCCCATAAAAAATGGGAACTGGAAGTTTTATAATAGGAGTTAGAACAGGGCTGTTTTCCCAGCTACTTGCTAACTGACGAAGTGGATTCTTGTGGCAAAATAAATATTGTGGTTTTATAGTGTGAAGTTTTCCCAATTTTTCATTGTGAGCTGTTTAAAAAAGACTATATCTAGATTGTTAACTCTCGTCCATCCTTCTGTTCTGGGGGCCTTCAGAGTCCCTGTGACAGCACCCCCAAACCTTCCAGTTCTCTGGGTGTTACTAATACTCAAGCATGCACATACCAGCTTGCTAGGACAGAAACTGTAAAAAGAAAGTAAGTTTCTTCGTTACAAAAAACTTCCTGATTTTCCTTTTCATGCTTTACGGAGGGGATTGTGTCGTGTGAGATTTCCCACAGTACCAGTTTCAAATTTTTTTTTTATTCTTATGCTAAATCATAGGAGAAAAATCTAGATAGCCTTTCTTTAACTGTCTATTTCTACCTGCAAAATGAAGAAAACCTTTCATCTGTTGAAATTTCAATCGATAACCCAGCTGAAGATCTTATGCACAGGACACACTTGGCATATGCTTTACGCAGTTGCTCCGGACAGCTTGCTCGCGCCACTGAGCTTTTCCTGAGGTTTGTGTTCGCCTCTCAAGGAGAGCTTTGATCCTCAGTGGTACGGATGACTTGATGGGCTCCATGCGGAGCCTGGCCTGCATCCCCCACCACACAGCTCACTCACCCACCAGCTCTAGACTGCAGACGCACAAGGCCTCTGCTCAGAAGCCAGAACACAGCACCTGTGACTCTGTTACTTGAATTTTGTGCTTTTTGATTGGAGTCCTTTGTTGAGTACTTTGTTAATTGAACACTGCCTTTCTCTGGAGAAGGCCCCAGTGCTTTCTAGCTCCCTCTCACTCCTGCCCTTTCTAGCTCTCTCTCACCCAGCGGGTCAGGGATAGCACCTCTTGTCTCCACTATGCAGATGGGAACTCTGAGCCACACAGAGGTGAAGTAGCACTTCAGTTACTCAAGGTCAGTACTCTCGGTATTCCAAGTGACTTAGCCACATTTCCTTCAGTGCAATAGGTGGGTTTAATGCTCTTTGTACACAGATGTATTGGCTACATAGCGTGTAAAAACCAAGACTGGGAAGCCATTCACTAAAATCCCTCCTGACTCAAAGGACCTGTCTCCAGATGGTACAGAGTCCCTTGATGGCATTTTACAAAACCAGCTCTGACTTCCTTATCCTGAACAGGGAGTTTATTTTAAAAATGCTTCATGCACCTGTTATTTGGCTGAACAGAAGGCTCACTCCTCAATCCCCTTCTCCTCGCCATCATTAGAGGAATAGACTCAGCCTTCATGTTTGTCTCTGGAAGACGATTGGCGATACTTGCAGGAATATTGTTGATGCAGCCAATATTAATTTGAGCTAATGGATTGTTAATTCTGAAACGAAAACTGTAACTGTAGAGCAGGCTTTTACTATGAGAGGTACTACTTTTTATAATAGAGAATGTGGTTGTGTGGGCTTTTTTTGAACAGAAAACACAACAATGACCTATACCGTGAGAAAAGCCATTTTATCTTCTTCGTGGTATTTTTACCCCCAAAGGAACTGAAGATGGAAAATATGACTAATAAGTTATTGCAGTTTTGGTCTTGAATTCTGTGCCATCTGAAGTTAGCATCCAGCTTCTTAAAAAGCAGCCACGCCTACAGCCTGTTTTTTGGGAAGGCTGTAGGTGGAGAGATGGGCTTATTTTGCATACCACCCTCAGGGCCCAGAGACCCACTGCATTTTCCAAAGTTAAGCAAATGACACCATTTTCTTCCATCAGCTAAACTTTACAGATAATAGTGTTTCCACCTCATATCCTTTTCTTTGCCCCTTCTCAAATGAGTCAGAATAGTCATGTTCCCCTTGAGGGATGTCTGACTTGAATGGAGAATTGTTCTTTCCTCTCTTGAATCAGCTCACTAGCTCCCTGATGGTCTGGGTTCAAGGAAATGGTTAATGAGGTAGAGGCCACTTATACAAGTCCTTGGGATTGTACCATTGCTGTCCACAAACTTAGTATCAACAACACATGCTGTGCCCTGTGAACACTCTCCTCTCACCTATTTCCAGGGTTGGTCTTCCTGAGAAGGGGATGGATGAGGTAACACACAGTTTGGGATACGTATCTGTTGAATGAATGAATAAGTGAAAGGATAATAGTCCTCTGAGGTAAAAATGGCCTTGTCAGAATTTTGAAAATCCAACAGATTCCTATTAAAGCACTCTGTGTACCAATAACATGCATGCATTGTACCAAGTAATCACAATGTGAATTGGTCAATTTATGAGCCTTGCCTACTTTAGAAAATAAAGAAACCTGCAGTAGCCTCTACCACACAGCATGTACAAAGACCAGTATGGACTTGCTATCTTCCCTATGTATTGGACACTGTATGCAAACACCAGAAGTACTTAACAAGTAGTGGTTTCTTGATTTTTAGATATGTCTGTAGCCTCTTAGCCCTTTTGCCGGGAATCAACTCATTCTGATGCCTCTGCACCTCAGTTCCTCTTACAAAAGCCTCCAGATGATCTAAATCTAGTTAGCAATGTCAGCCTGTGGACTGCAGCTGTTTGGGACATTGTATTCCTTTGTTTGTCTCTTGTTGTTCTGAAGGATTGTATTGATCACAAAGCTATATGCATAAAGATTCTCATTGTTGTAACTGTTCTGCCATTTTCTGAGTGCAAGCATGGAACACTGTTGTGACAGTCCCTTCTCCCTTCTTCCTTCTTCCTTCACCCCCAACCCCAGACCCCCCTTGGTCACATGAACCAGGGAAACAGCCCAATAAGCTCTATCTCCCCCAGTCTAATCGCTGGGTTGCAGGGTGGCCTGTGACCTGCCCAGCATTTGCAGACTCGCTGGTTCCTGAATATGAGTAAGCACAGAGTTTACCTAGAGAGTTTACCTAAAATTAACCTTTAGATCTACTATTTATTTTTGTCTTAATAAAATGAACAATAAATATAGTTTAGCTGCATGGCATTAAGGATTCTGTATGAATAGATGTATAGTTGCTGCCATCTCCCCATATAAAAACTCTCTTTACATCGTTTCTGAGCCACTTTCTTTGCTGTCTGCAGCATTTAAAATATATTATTTTTCCTAATTAGAAAAGTCACAGGTTTTAGAAAATTGGGAAAACAAAAAGAGCATAAAGAATCATCAATACTCTGATATAGATATAGATCTTTCCAGTACGTTTGTGTATGTGTGTACACGCCATTATCTACAAAAAAGTTATGTTGAACATGGTAGTTTAAGCTGTCTTTCTGGTAAATGCTCTTATACAATATGATTTTTAGTGACTAATATTCCCTAATGTGTTCATGCCAGAATTCACATAACCAGTACCTTGTCAAATAGGAGGTTTCTGATTAGATAGTAGTAGAGACAGTATCCTGTTACATGTATGTACATAGCCCGAATTATTTTCTTAGGATATGCGTATAGAAGTGGAGTTGAAGGGTCAGGAAATATGTCCATTTTTAAGATACATATATCTCCAAATTGCCATTCTTAAAGGTTGGAGTTATACAAGTAGTGAATGAGAATGCCTGCTTCTCTACATCCTGGAAGAGGCAGCAGTCTCTTTCCTTTTTTTTCCTTTCTATGACTTCTAGTGTGGAAGTGCCAACAGAAGTGTTTTAGAAGCAGTGATAATGAACACTCATAACACCCATACCTCATTCCTGACTTTTAAAAGAAGCATTAAGTAAGATGTTGAGGTTTCTGGTAGGTGCCTATTATTAGGTTAAGAAAATTCCCTTTTATTCTTTGCTTGCTAAGAGTTTTCTTCATCAACAGGTATTGAATTTCATAAAAAGAACTTTAATTGTATCTTTTGAGAAGGGAATAGTACTTGAGACTTGGTATCCTGAACTCAAAGAAATAGCCATTACTAGGTTTTGTCAAAGAATACCAGATATTTTAGAGTTGGAAGTTATGCAGTAAAAGCTTTATGTGCAAATGTTCATTGAAGTATTAAATGTACTAATGGAAACCTGAAAACAATATAAACATCTGGGAATAGGGGAGATGTTTGGATGAATTATGATTCATCCCCAGGATGGAAATGTGAAGGCCGGTGAGTATTTGGACCATTGAAGTGGGAGTTATCTGTTATCCACATCAGGCAGCTCAGAGTAAAGTCAGCAAGTCTACAGTCATAGAGCCACCAGGATACAGTGATGGATGGGAGGCCTTTGCTGGACAGTGGCTGAAGGCAGAACTGTTGGAGTGGTTCTTCCACAAAGGCAGCCAGTGCTCACCTGAATGGGGACTGGTACTGTAGGTATTGGGTCAGCTTTCATGCCGTTCCCTGCTGGCCATCTCCCAATGCTGAATGTCTGACTCAGTTCAGGCTGCTGTAACAAAGTACCATAGACTGAGGTGGCTTAAACACAGACATTTCTTTCTCACAGTTCTGGAGGCTGAGAAGTCAAAGATCAACGTGTCTGCAAATTTGGTATCTGGTGAGGAAGGGCCCTCTTCCTGGTTTGCAGATGGCTACCTTCTCACTGTGTCCTCACACAATGGAGAAAGGGAGTATGTTTTGGTCTCTTCCTCTTCTGATAAGGGCACTAACCTCATCATGAGGGTCCCATCCTCCTGGTGTCATCTAAACCTAATTACCTCCCAATGGCCCCGCCTTCAAATACCATCACGTTGAAGGTTGCTTCCTTCCTGGTCGTTTGCTCTGGTGAGACCAAATGACCTGCAAAGTGTCACTTGATTCCATTCTCTCCATCCCTTCCATCCCAGGCAATCTTTATCTAGCTACACCAACCTGTGCCCCAGGGGCTTCAAGAGTTGTTGTTGTTTTAACATTAAAAAACCAGAAAGTTCACTTGTTTCTTAGTGTTTACATCCTTGCTATAACAATTCTAGTTTTCCTTTAGGCAATGCTGATCACTGGGAAGGAGGTGGATCAATTCTCCTATGGGACCAACAGTTTTCTGGGAAGAAACTTCCTGATACCTCAGCCTAGGAATCTCCCTATCCCTGGAGAGTCCAGGAATCTATATTAAAACATGAAACAAAGCAAAAAATAAAAAAAAACCTCCTTAGTAATTGTTTTCTTTTTGAGACAGG